GAACCAAAAAAACCACCTCTGTGGGCTGGATGTGGCCTTGGGGGTACCAGTTTGCAGACCCTGTGTCAAGCGGCCTAGGACCCAATCTGTATCCTTTGTTAACTGTCACCGATACTGACCTCAGACCTGGACCACTGGGATCCTGCCCTGAACCCCGTGCTTTAGTTGGCCCACTCCAGCTGGAGCGTATGTTCCCTTCTAGATCATGCTCCTGGTACCCTGGACTCCGGAAATCCCTGTGTAAACAGCCCTGAGCCTGCTTCCAAGGTCTGACTTCCATCCACCCAGGGCAGCCTGCCCTGCCTGGCCTGAGTATCGTTAGAATGAAGGATGGCAGGGTAGGGGGTGTGTGTTTGCCTGAACCAGTAGACCCCCTTCAGTATGTATGGGATGGAGTCGTGTGGGAATAGAAGCAGCAAGACTACTAGCAAGGGCTCTGCATTTGTACTCTTGCCCCTGGCTAGGCAGTCGCCAGGGGTGGGCCTGCTTCTCACTGACCCGTGGGTCAGGCTGTAAATAAGAGCGACCCTCGATTCACTCTTTACCCTGGGCCAGGCAGTCCGATGCATCCTGCATCCCATCATTCCTAATACCAACTCTGAGGATGCTGACAAGCAGCAGCCCCGTTTTACAGACCGAGGCACAAAGGCTGAACTAAGTTGTCCATAGCTAGTGAGTGGCAGAGGCAGGGTTTCAATGGGACAGTCCGTGGCGGAGCACACTGGCTCCGCCGCCAGCCCCCCTGCGGTACCCATCCGCGCTCGCCGCCTGGGACCGCCAGCCCGGGGCGGGGCGCAGGCAGGGACCCTCCGCTCCCCTCTCCGTCTGCCGCCCGGACGGGCCACCGCGGGGGCGCGAGGAAGGGGTGTTGGGTCGCCAGGGCCCGCCTCCCAGCTGCCCCGGCCGCCGGGGGGCCTGGCGGTGACGGCGGCGCCTGGCGGCGGGGATTTGGCGCGGGCCGGGGGCCGGGGGCCGGGGCGCGGGGGCGCGAGGCTGGATTCCTAGGGCCGCGGCGCTTCCCGGCATGCTCCGCTGCAGGCCCGCGCCCGCGCCCGGACTTTGCCATCGGCGGGGCAGTCGCGGGATGCGCCCGGGAGCCACAGCCTGAGGTGGGTGAGCCCCGCCGGGCCGGGCGGGCCGCAACTGCTAGTTAAAATGTTTCCTTTTGTCTAGGGTTTAAAAAGCTATTTTAAGGCCGGGCTCGGTGTCTCACGCGTGTAATCCCAGCACTTTGGGAGGCCCGAGGTGGGTGCATTACTTGAGGTCAGGAGTTCAAGCATGGCATAAATTTTACCTTGGTTCTCTTCAGGCCCTCAGGTCTCTGCAGGTGTCGTGGAGGAACCTAGCACCTGCCATCCTCTTCCCCAATTTGCCACTTCCAGCAGGTAAGACCCACCTGTCCCACTCTCTTTCGTGGCCAGATCTGCTCTGACTTCATGTTCTCTCAAGCTTTAGCCCATGAGGAGGATGTGACCGGGACTGAGTCAGGAGCCCTCTGGAAGCATGGAGACTGTGGTGATTGTTGCCATAGGTGTGCTGGCCACCATCTTTCTGGCTTCGTTTGCAGCCTTGGTGCTGGTTTGCAGGCAGCGCTACTGCCGGCCGCGAGACCTGCTGCAGCGCTATGATTCTAAGTGAGTGAGCCTATGGAGGGCAAGGAGGAGGGTGAAACCATTTAACGGGGGCCTTTTCTTCCAGGCCCATTGTGGACCTCATTGGTGCCATGGAGACCCAGTCTGAGCCCTCTGAGTTAGAACTGGACGATGTCGTTATCACCAACCCCCACATTGAGGCCATTCTGGAGAATGAAGACTGGATCGAAGATGCCTCGTAAGGCCATGGGAACTGTTTGCTTCCGGGCTTGAGCACTGATGACTTCTTCTTGTTTCCCCAGGGGTCTCATGTCCCACTGCATTGCCATCTTGAAGGTAACCCTCTCTTATTTCTCTGTGGGATAAAGAGCCCTCATCTCTCTCCTCCCTGCCGCATTAGATTTGTCACACTCTGACAGAGAAGCTTGTTGCCATGACAATGGGCTCTGGGGCCAAGATGAAGACTTCAGCCAGTGTCAGCGACATCATTGTGGTGGCCAAGCGGATCAGCCCCAGGTGAGCAATTGGCGGCTTCGAGGTCCCCACACTGAAGTACTGAACACCTTTTGCCTCCGGTCAGGGTGGATGATGTTGTGAAGTCGATGTACCCTCCGTTGGACCCCAAACTCCTGGACGCACGGTGAGACCAGGGGTGGGTGCATGTTCGGTTTTGAAACCTGACCCTATTTTCTTTTTTTCCCTAGGACGACTGCCCTGCTCCTGTCTGTCAGTCACCTGGTGCTGGTGACAAGGAATGCCTGCCATCTGACGGGAGGCCTGGACTGGATTGACCAGTCTCTGTCGGCTGCTGAGGAGCATTTGGAAGTCCTTCGAGAAGCAGCCCTAGCTTCTGAGCCAGATAAAGGCCTCCCAGGCCCTGAAGGCTTCCTGCAGGAGCAGTCTGCAATTTAGTGCCTACAGGCCAGCAGCTAGCCATGAAGGCCCCTGCCGCCATCCCTGGATGGCTCAGCTTAGCCTTCTACTTTTTCCTATAGAGTTAGTTGTTCTCCACGGCTGGAGAGTTCAGCTGTGTGTGCATAGTAAAGCAGGAGATCCCCGTCAGTTTATGCCTCTTTTGCAGTTGCAAACTGTGGCTGGTGAGTGGCAGTCTAATACTACAGTTAGGGGAGATGCCATTCACTCTCTGCAAGAGGAGTATTGAAAACTGGTGGACTGTCAGCTTTATTTAGCTCACCTAGTGTTTTCAAGAAAATTGAGCCACCGTCTAAGAAATCAAGAGGTTTCACATTAAAATTAGAATTTCTGGCCTCTCTCGATCGGTCAGAATGTGTGGCAATTCTGATCTGCATTTTCAGAAGAGGACAATCAATTGAAACTAAGTAGGGGTTTCTTCTTTTGGCAAGACTTGTACTCTCTCACCTGGCCTGTTTCATTTATTTGTATTATCTGCCTGGTCCCTGAGGCGTCTGGGTCTCTCCTCTCCCTTGCAGGTTTGGGTTTGAAGCTGAGGAACTACAAAGTTGATGATTTCTTTTTTATCTTTATGCCTGCAATTTTACCTAGCTACCACTAGGTGGATAGTAAATTTATACTTATGTTTCCCTCAAGTGTGTAGTTATTGAGTCAAATTCATATGCATGGTGTATTGTGGGACATACTTAGATGGAAGGAGAGAGCCTAAGAATCCTGAGGATGATTTCTGTGTATGCCTCAAAATGAGATATTTAGGCTGGGCGCGGTGGCTCACACCTGTAATCCTCGCACTTTGGGAGGCTAAGGTGGGTGGATTGCTTGAGCCCAGGAGTTTGAGACCAGCCTGGGCAACATGGTGAAACCTCATCTCTACACAAACTACAAAAATTAGCTGGGCATGGTGACACGTGCGGCTGCTTGGTAGGCTGAGGTGGGAGGATCGCTTGAGCCCAGGAGGTGAAGGTTGCAGTGAGCCCTGATTGTGCCACTGCATTCCAGCCTGGGCGACAGAGTGAGACCATGTCTCCAAAACATACATATATATAAAATATATTTAAAGACCTCTTGGAGTTCAGGCAGAAGTGAAGATAGCACTATGAAGTAGTTTCCACATTAACAATAGCAATGACTTGAACGATGTGTTCCCCCTTTCTTCTGATATTAATATCTGTTCATTTTGCAAACATTGAAAGATTATGAAAGCTATGACCCAGAATCACAATTATATAATTTGGATACATACCCAAATGGCATAATTTCTGTCATAAGCCTGTAGGAAAAGCTTGAATTCTTCACTTCTCAGATTCTCAGAGCCAGCTTGCTCTTGGGAGAGGGGCCTGGTATAGGGGCTGCCCAGGTTCGTAGCCTATGCTGTCAAGCATGTTTGGAGTTGCACATCTGTTCCCATGTCATTTTCTCTGTCTAACTGAAGTCAGAAAATTCCTCAGCTGGATTCTGGGGAACCAGGAACCCATATTCCCAAATCCAAGATTGGGACCTGGTTTGTCTTTCCATTTGGGCACATTTCATTCTTTCCAGGAAAACAGGCCACTTCCAACCTGCACAATGTACACCAAACCACAGAACCACAGCTGGGATATGGAGTCAGGAGAGGGAAGCTGGAGCTCAACTCTCATGGACTAAAGGATGGATTCTGGATGGGCTCCAGGGGACACCTTATTGGATTGGTGGCTTCCATCAACTCTTAAAAACGTTAAGTGGTGAACTTTCCCGTCCTGTCAAGCTGTGAATGGGGAATGTATACAAAGTCACTTTGACTTTTCTATTTGAGGCCTCCACAGTAAACATCCAGAGTCATCCTATTTTTGTCTTTTTACCTCCCTTTCAGAACCTGTTTTCGTAATTAGACTGGAAAGCAATTCATGCTAAGTTTGCAATGGCTGCCACAGTTGTAAGTGTCCCCTGCATTTTAACCTGCACTAGAGCCCTAAGCCACAGAGAAGCAGTTCTGAATTGGTATCTCAAATACCATCCACCTGGTGTGGGTCTGCAGGGTGGAGAGCTTTCCCAGCACCCCTGAAGCAATGCCCAATGTCGATTACCTTCTCTGAGTCCTGGCAAGTCCTGGCACATTGGCTTTCTGGATCCCTTAGATGCTGCCCTTTCTGTTGTGAGGAGAGGTTGCCGAAGATATTGGAGGTGTCTGCTGGACTGTAGGATTTCTGATCCCACTGCTGTGTAGTTTTTTTTTCTAGTGCTGGACAAGTAAGAAGCCTCTGGATAAATTTGGTGTTGGTGGCTGATGGTTGAAGTGGAAGCAGTCTTTGGGGTAGGAGGCAATGCCACTCCTCTAGGCCCTTCGGGAGTTGGCTGAAGTTACTTCCTCCCTTGGAAGGGGCTGGTTAGTGAGTGCCAGGGATCTCAGGACTGTCTCTGTGCCAGGTGTGGTTTCCCAGGCAACAGACACATTCCTAAGTGCCTAGTTCTCTAGCGTCTGTATACATGGTAGTAGAGCCTTCCTTCCATGTCTCTCTTCCCTCTGGCCTGGAATAGGAGCATTAGACTCAAATTCTGATGAAAAAGAAATTACTTGGAGATAGAGATTCAATGTGAAGAGAACAAGATATTTGAAGTCAGAATTAGGTTTGAATTTGGGCTCAGTGACTTACAGTGTGAGCTTGGTCAAGTTCTTAACATTCTGGTCCTTAGCATTCTCATCTGTATGGTCAAGGCTATTGTCATTGGGTTGGTATGTCAACAAGCAAAACGGTATGTGTGAGCTGCCCAATTGTGGGCCTGGTTCTGATTAGCCAATGTTAACACCCTTCTCTCCACAGCTTCCCATTCTCTGATGCCGCTGACCCAGATGGCGTCACCTCAGTTACCATGGCTTGGTCCAAGCAGTGACTTCTGTTCATGGGCTCTGGAATTGAGTGGCCAAAAATCTGGAATCCCTACAGTAGGGAGAGTAGCCTTGTCCCTGCCCCACTACAAGTCTGTTCATATGAAGACATACAAAGCCGTCGCCTCTAATCAGTGTTCAAAGGGTCGATTGTGCAACTCACATTCCTCCAGAGAAATTCCCCCAGCTTGTGAGATCTCCAAGAGGGAACACGTATTCCTGGCATCCAACTTCCCCTGGTGCTCCCCCTGACCTGCCTCATTCCAGGAGTTCCCTCTCCAGAGACCCTGTGTGCCCACACGAGCAGACTTTTAGAAAATGGCCTACAGTTCAAAGGCCCTGCATTGCTTTATGGCCTTGGAAATGTGGGGAAAGTGTCAGATGAAGAATTTCTATCCTCCTCACCTCCTCCCTGTCTCCAATAAATGCATACCAAGAGCTTTCTGTGGAAGAGGGTTCGTGCTAGATGC